ATGCAGCCAGATTTCTTGTAAGTCCTGATTATGAACAAAAATGGAAGATGGACATTCATAAGGAAGGTGAGAGGCAGTGCTAAGTTATTTAGTGACTTGCAGAATTTACTAAGAATCAACCCCTAAGAGATTCTTCTCTGTGATGAAAGAAAAAATAATATTATGCAAATGCAGTCATAATAAAAGTTTAAGGGTAATTCCTCTGCAGGTGCTTTGCCTTCATGTTGGAACTCTGCCATAAACAGTGGATGTGGCCTTCTGGGTTTGATCCAATCAGTCTCAAAATCCACAAAGCTTGTGGCTGTACACATATGCTTTTCCACAAAAGAAAATTTCCTACATTTTTCCTTTTTCACCCCTCCCAGAGGTACAAAGCGGAATAGACCAAATGGGTGAGTGATTACATAAGGCAGTTCTTGCCTATTCAGTGGGGAGAAACAAGCCTAAGTGGTTATGCTTGTTTAAACAAGTTTCATGTTTTTAATAATCTATCTGCCATATTTCTGGCCCAAATTGTAAGATGTCTTAAAATAATTTATAAATTGTTTTTGCTGTGAATATTCATCATTTTTTAAATATTGAGAATTTTATTACCACAAAGAATTTTTCTTTCCTTTTAATTGATTTCCGCTCCCTTCTCTACTCAAAACTGCTACTAAATAGGAAAATGGTCTGACATTCAGCTAACTGTGATGCCAGCCTTCTCTGGAATGTTGTGTTGTGTTGGGCTGTGACTTCCATGGAATTCAATTCCTGTTTACCAAGGGCTCCCACTTATTTTATTTTAATATAGTATGTTGAAAAGAGTGGAAAAAAGAAAAGCAATTCAATAGGCTCTTACAATTAGGTTTTGAGTTAGCCTTTGAAAAACAGGACGAGCAAAGAAAGATTTTATTTTTAGGCTTATCTGATAAGTTTCCTTTGTTGTTGTAGTTGTTGAGGGATTACAGGGATTAGTAATCTTAGAAAAATGTTGAGAATGAGGCATATACGGTGTTTTACCCTTGGGTCCTCCCCTGCCTACACTGTGCTGAGAACTGCTCTCTCTGACCGGGTCTCCTGTTTCTACCTGGTTTGTTGTGAACCTGTGTTCTCCACATTTGTCCTGACTCTTCAGGTGAATAACTGAGCCTTTCACTTGGCTTTGCTGCAACCCTTCAGCTCTGTGCGTGGTAAGGAATGCCTGGGTTGCAAATCTCACTAGCCACTTTTGTGAAACATTTTTGCTTTCTTTAGATGTAGACTGGAACTATGTACAAAATAAGCTGGTCAACAGCAAATCGTTGGAAGATCAACAGGCACAAAACACGATAAAATTGAATCTCACAAACTGATTAAAACATTAAACTAAAATGCAGACTTACATTGCTCTGCTTTCATAATAAAGGTAGGTTAAGTAAGGTTAATCATGGGTTCCCTGATTTGGCCATTATCATGGGATTTCTTTTCAGACCACTAGATGGCGCAACTTAAGTCTACTACTTGTTAAAAGACATTGTCAGAGGCCTAATGACAGACCGACCTCCTCTTTGAAGAAAAAAACTAGTGAGGGAAACAAGAGAGGGGAATGTTATGAATACCTGAAGTTACACAGTCCTTCTCTCGCAAAGGCAGAGGCGTGCTGAGTGCAGTGTAAGTTCAGGAAACCTGTTCCTACATGTAGTTTTTCTAAAATATATGCCATCCATGTTTTCAGTTGGAAGCAAGAATTGGATAAGACTTCTCAGGCGTCTGCACAATCCCTAATGGCCCCCAGATCTGCCAAGGAGACCTTCAGGATAAACCCAAATGTAGCAGCAAATTTGTGAGTTTCTTTTCTTTTTACTTAGAGAAAAAGTGGACCATTACCCAATGTTTGATAATGTCAGTGCCAGCAAACGAGAAGAGATCCTGGCTGGGTTTCCATGTTGCAGATCAGCTCCTTCTGACGTGATCCTAGTAAGAGATGAAATAGCTCTTCTGCACAGATACCAGTCACAGGTAAGTTTTTAGAATTTTTTTCCCTCTGCTATTTCCTGTTTTTCTTTTTAATAATGATGTGAAGATGCTGGGTTGGATTTTGATCACCTTGGCAACCATTGCTGCCTTAGTCTCCTGCTGTGTGGCAAAGTGCTGCTCTCCCCTCACCTCTCTGCAACATTGCTACTGGACCAGCCACCTCCAGAATGAGAGAGAACTCTTTGAACAAGCAGCAGAGCAGCACTCTCGGCTCCTCATGATGCATCGCATAAAGAAGCTATTTGGCTTCATTCCCGGGAGTGAAGACGTCAAACACATCCGCATTCCTTCTTGTCAGGACTGGAAAGATATTTCAGTACCCACTCTTTTATGCATGGGTGATGACTTGCAAGGTCACTATAGCTTCCTTGGAAATAGGGTGGATGAGGATAATGAGGAAGACAGATCAAGAGGTATTGAATTAAAACCTTGATTACAGCACCTTTCATGAGTCAGGTTGCTTAGCAGATACTTGGCTTTTATGGCTTTTATGATCAGGCCATTTCAATGTAATCTCTTCATCTTTTTCTTTCTCTCTGATATTTGTTTACGTAAGTCCATCTCAAATATTATTTCTAAAATCAATCTATTAGATAATTGTGCCAATCTCTCATTTTGAAATTTTGCCAATGGTCTGGTAATGCCTAGAGTGGAATGTGAAGTCACATGGAAATTTGCATCTTAGTTCTGTTACTTAGTAGCTGTGTGAAAATTAATATTTCTGAGTGCCATTTTGTCATCTGCACATTGTAGCTACCTCCTAGAGCTATTATGAGAATTAAACATGATAATACAAAGTGTTTAGCACAGTGTCTTTCATAAAAATAGATGCTAATGAATGTTACTTTCTCTCTTTCTCTTTTGCATTCCATGTCTTCTATTCACCATTTTCCCTGCCTCTATTTTCTGGTTTTATCAGTTTCTACCTTTATATAATGTCCAGAACTTTTCACAGCCTCCCCCTCTTTCTTCAGACCTAAATATCTGACCTTTTGGGAAGCAGGACAGAAACCTCTTTCTAATCCAGTAACATGTGAGGGAGAAGCCCATGCAGGAAGCTCTTGAGTTACTGTACTATAACCTGGGGACAATGATATATTATTTATCATTATTAGTATCATGTTATTTGTAGCACCTCCATACTAGGAGCATTTTTATGGCCACTACATATAAAGTTTCTTCTAGAAAGCTTCTCCACTGTGCTCTACTCCAGAGATACCATTTGTACCTTTTCATTACCAAATTGCACCTTTGCACTCAAAATCCATTTGTGAAACCAAAACTGCAGTCTGTACTTGTATATCCATTATCTGTAACTACAAAAGAGGATAATTCCTGCTTGGTGTTGCTCTGCCTGGCTTTACTAAATGCAGCCTACAGTATCTGGACAATTTTCTAATTTATCTAGATTATTTCTGTGATATATAGTGACTCGTGCCTGATTTTTGCTACGTTCACTGAAGCAACTTGCTCATTAGCAAAAATAAGTTGTCTGAGGGCATTCTGTCTATTTATTTCTTCAGTCAAAACAATGCTTACTGGACAGTGGACCAACTGCCAATAGTCAATCCAATTTTCAAGATTCACTTTCAAGGAGACCAAGGAACTTGACTATACTATCTAAAATGCAATCAATTACTTGGTAATCTACTTTTACACAATTATGGAAGGTTTTATTTTCTATAAAGTTCTGGGTCCTTGAACTTAATAGGAAGAAGCAGAAAATGAATTTTTAAGAAATCAAAATGTTTTCAGGTTTTGTTTTGTCCTTCAATAAGAGACTGCATATTGTAGCTCTTTGCTGGGACAGGAGAACTGTCCTGCCCTCACCATTACTCATCTGTCATTTGACCTTGGACAAATCAGTCCATCTCTCTGGACCCTGGATTTTTTTCATCTATACAATAAAAGGGATGATAATATTTTACCTCTTGGAAGAAAATAACTGAACTAAATAACTGCTTAAGGTCTCTTTTACATCAAGTACGATTTTTATGTTTATGTTTATATATATATACAGGTCAATATGCATACATCTTTCTGAAATGGTAGTAGACCCACGTTGCTTCTCTTGGAAGGAAAATGTCCCCAACTCTGAATCTGAGCTTTCTCTGAAAACATTTACTGGCATTCCACTTTTAAAAGAATGTTAATGTACTGATCTTTTTCAAGTCATCAAGGAAAGCCATTCCAGTTTGTCTACTAACTCTACACTCAGTACTGATATGACATTACATGAAGGATGTTAAAAATACAAATAGAAGTATGTTGTGGAAGGCAACTAGGGTTCTAGTTCCACACTGATACAAATGAACTGTGTAAATATGGAATGTCACATCCATTTTGTTCCCTAAGGTCTGCTCCAGTTCTAAAATTCTGTTCCTATATAACTGATAATTTTTTATATTCTTCTGTATTGGAACATACTAGTTAAATGAACACTTTCAACCATGCTCAGAATTAGTTTATTAGTTGTCAGGAACTATACCACAGTAAAGACTCTTCAATAAGATTTTCGGTTAACAACAAAATCAAAGAATATTTGAAGTTATAGCATTACATCATCAGAAAGAAGATTAATAGTTGTTTATACCCTAATACCAGGAAACTATTTCCACTAGCTTCTGAAGCCCTTCTACATCAAACTCTTTTAGTGTATGATGTAAAAATTTTATATTTTGAGCCAGTTAATCATGATCTTCCCCTATAACTTTCTGGCAAAGGATTCTAAGTATTCGTTGGCTCTTCTACATGGCTTCAGAATGATTTATAGCATCTATGTGAACATTTAAAAGGTAGTACACACCCCTGGGATTTCATCTTACAGTACATTATCTATCTCAGATCAAATAAATGGAATTTTTAGTATTTTGGGGGGGGGGGGGGCTATGGTCTATAGCATTTTTTTGCTCCACAGCTAGTTAAATGAAACTTTTTCATTAAGAACATGGTACTCCCTCCCCTTTATGCTTAATGGATTTATGTAATTATAAAACATATAATTAAAGTCAATTATGTGCTAATACTACTTTATATTTTGCTACCAAATGCTTTTGGCTACCACATCAAACCCTGGAGCTTGACATATATAAACCTGCTCCTTTCTTAATTTCATTAGCTCCTCCACGGTCCCATCATGACCTAAGTTGCCACCTTCCCAGGAGACAAATACAAACCAATGTGTAAATGTGTTTTACTCAGCTTTCTTTATGTTTTCCAAAGCTGAATTGTAGAACCGCATTTATACTCTGTCCTTCTCTGTGTCTCTTTTCTCTGTTCTCAGTCTTCCATTCATTTTTTGTAGAAATTCTAATGCATGATTGTAATAAACAACAGTGAGATTTTGCTAGTTGTTTTCTTGCATTTGGTTTGTATCACAAA